TTTGTCTTTTTATTTATTTTATTTTGTATTTTTTGAGACAGGGTTTTCAATCTGTCGCCCACGCTGGAGTGCAGTGGCACAATTTACGGCTCACCGCAGCCTCGACCTCCCGGGCTCAGGTGATCCTTTCGCCTCAGCCCTGCTAATATCTGGGATCACAGACGTGGGTTTTACCATGTTGCCCAGGATGGTGTCAATCTCCTGGGCTCAAGTGATCCGCCCACCTCGGCCTCCCAAATTGCTGGGATTACAGGCGTGAGCTACCGCGCCCTGCCACAAACGCATATCTTCTAACGTACCATTTCATTTACTTGCTATATTCATTATCTGAATTTTCTCATATTAGAATGTAAGCAGAATAAAGGCAGTGATTTTTCTTTTTACTGGCGATCCTCAGAGCCAAGAAGAGTCTGGGACATAGCAGGCCATATAAATGTTTTCGAATGAGTGAATCATCAACGAGTGGATGAAACGATAATGTGGCTAACAGGCAGCAGTAAGGAGGCTGTGTAGAATAAACCCGTAATCCCGATGTTGGCAGTTTGCTTAGAAAGAAAAAGGGAGGCAGTCGGAGAGGGGCACACGTTTTAACAAAATACTGGGAGGAGGAGGAAGGCTAGTTTTTTTTTTGTTTTCAAGTTTCCTTCTGATGTTACTCCCATGCTTCCGGGCACATTACGAGCTCAGTGCCTGCCGGAAATCTCCCACCTGGTGGCAACCTACCCTTGCATACACCCCACCCAGGGGCTTCAAGCCTTGCAGCTGAGTAAACACAGAAAGGAGCTCTACTAAGGATGCGCGTCTGCGGGTTTCCGCGCGACCTAGGCGCAGGCATGCGCAGTAGCTAAAGTCACCAGCGTGCGCGGGAAGCTGGGCCGCGTCTGCTTATGATTGGTTGCCGCGGCAGACTCCCACCCACCGAAACGCAGCCCTGGAAGCTGATTGGGTGTGGTCGCCGTGGCCGGACGCCGCTCGGGGGACGTGGGAGGGGAGGCGGGAAACAGCTTAGTGGGTGTGGGGTCGCGCATTTTCTTCAACCAGGAGGTGAGGAGGTTTCGACATGGCGGTGCAGCCGAAGGAGACGCTGCAGTTGGAGAGCGCGGCCGAGGTCGGCTTCGTGCGCTTCTTTCAGGGCATGCCGGAGAAGCCGACCACCACAGTGCGCCTTTTCGACCGGGGCGACTTCTATACGGCGCACGGCGAGGACGCGCTGCTGGCCGCCCGGGAGGTGTTCAAGACCCAGGGGGTGATCAAGTACATGGGGCCGGCAGGTGAGGGCCGGGACGGCGCGTGCTGGGGAGGGCAAATCTGTAATGTACTTTTTTTTTTTTTAAGGAGCAAAGAATCTGCAGAGTGTTGTGCTTAGTAAAATGAATTTTGAATCTTTTGTAAAAGATCTTCTTCTGGTTCGTCAGTATAGAGTTGAAGTTTATAAGAATAGAGCTGGAAATAAGGCATCCAAGGAGAATGATTGGTATTTGGCATATAAGGTAATTATCTTCCTTTTTAATTTACTTATTTTTGTTAAATTTTTAAAATTTTATTTTTACTTAGGCTTCTCCTGGCAATCTCTCTCAGTTTGAAGACATTCTCTTTGGTAACAATGATATGTCAGCTTCCATTGGTGTTGTGGGTGTTAAAATGTCCGCAGTTGATGGCCAGAGACAGGTTGGAGTTGGGTATGTGGATTCCATACAGAGGAAACTAGGACTGTGTGAATTCCCTGATAATGATCAGTTCTCCAATCTTGAGGCTCTCCTCATCCAGATTGGACCAAAGGAATGTGTTTTACCCGGAGGAGAGACTGCTGGAGACATGGGGAAACTGAGACAGGTAAGCAAATTGAGTCTAGTGATAGAGGAGATCATAGTAGTTTAAACTATTTCTTTCAAAATAGATAATTCAAAGAGGAGGAATTCTGATCACAGAAAGAAAAAAAGCTGACTTTTCCACAAAAGACATTTATCAGGACCTCAACCGGTTGTTGAAAGGCAAAAAGGGAGAGCAGATGAATAGTGCTGTATTGCCAGAAATGGAGAATCAGGTACATGGATTATAAATGTGAATTACAATATAGAAATCTTCGATTTTTAAATTCTTAATTTTAGGTTGCAGTTTCATCACTGTCTGCGGTAATCAAGTTTTTAGAACTCTTATCAGATGATTCCAACTTTGGACAGTTTGAACTGACTACTTTTGACTTCAGCCAGTATATGAAATTGGATATTGCAGCAGTCAGAGCCCTTAACCTTTTTCAGGTAAAAAAAAAAAAAAAAAAAAAAAAAAAGGGCCATTCTTTCTATTTTATTTTTTGTTTACTAGGGTTCTGTTGAAGATACCACTGGCTCTCAGTCTCTGGCTGCCTTGCTGAATAAGTGTAAAACCCCTCAAGGACAAAGACTTGTTAACCAGTGGATTAAGCAGCCTCTCATGGATAAGAACAGAATAGAGGAGAGGTATGTTATTAGTTTATACTTTCGTTAGTTTTATTTTACATTAATTCAAGTTAATTTATTTCAGATTGAATTTAGTGGAAGCTTTTGTAGAAGATGCAGAATTGAGGCAGACTTTACAAGAAGATTTACTTCGTCGATTCCCAGATCTTAACCGACTTGCCAAGAAGTTTCAAAGACAAGCAGCAAACTTACAAGATTGTTACCGACTCTATCAGGGTATAAATCAACTACCTAATGTTATACAGGCTCTGGAAAAACATGAAGGTAACAAGTGATTTTGTTTTTTTGTTTTCCTTTTTTATTTGTTTGTTTTACTACTTTCTTTTAGGAAAACACCAGAAATTATTGTTGGCAGTTTTTGTGACTCCTCTTACTGATCTTCGTTCTGACTTCTCCAAGTTTCAGGAAATGATAGAAACAACTTTAGATATGGATCAGGTATGCAATATACTTTTTAATTTAAGCAGTAGTGCTTAAATATTTCTGTCTTTTATTCTTACAGCATTTCCTGTGGATTAGTTCACTACTTATTTTCTTATCTGTGAGTTGTAAGTGCTTACACATGCCCACTTGTATAGGATTTTGTCACTTTGTTCTGTTTGCAGGTGGAAAACCATGAATTCCTTGTAAAACCTTCATTTGATCCTAATCTCAGTGAATTAAGAGAAATAATGAATGACTTGGAAAAGAAGATGCAGTCAACATTAATAAGTGCAGCCAGAGATCTTGGTAAGAATGGGTCATTGGAGGTTGGAATAATTGAATACTTTTTCTTTTCTTCTTGATTATCAAGGCTTGGACCCTGGCAAACAGATTAAACTGGATTCCAGTGCACAGTTTGGATATTACTTTCGTGTAACCTGTAAGGAAGAAAAAGTCCTTCGTAACAATAAAAACTTTAGTACTGTAGATATCCAGAAGAATGGTGTTAAATTTACCAACAGGTTTGCAAGTCGTTATTATATTTTTAACCCTTATTTTTAATAAAACTGTTATTTCGATTTGCAGCAAATTGACTTCTTTAAATGAAGAGTATACCAAAAATAAAACAGAATATGAAGAAGCCCAGGATGCCATTGTTAAAGAAATTGTCAATATTTCTTCAGGTAAACTTAATAGAACTAATAATGTTCTGAATTGTGTACATTTTCTGTTTTTATTTTTATACAGGCTATGTAGAACCAATGCAGACACTCAATGATGTGTTAGCTCAGCTAGATGCTGTTGTCAGCTTTGCTCACGTGTCAAATGGAGCACCTGTTCCATATGTACGACCAGCCATTTTGGAGAAAGGACAAGGAAGAATTATATTAAAAGCATCCAGGCATGCTTGTGTTGAAGTTCAAGATGAAATTGCATTTATTCCTAATGACGTATACTTTGAAAAAGATAAACAGATGTTCCACATCATTACTGGTAAAAAACCTGGTTTTTGGGCTTTGTGGGGGAATCTTGCTTTCTGATATAATTTGTTTTGTAGGCCCCAATATGGGAGGTAAATCAACATATATTCGACAAACTGGGGTGATAGTACTCATGGCCCAAATTGGGTGTTTTGTGCCATGTGAGTCAGCAGAAGTGTCCATTGTGGACTGCATCTTAGCCCGAGTAGGGGCTGGTGACAGTCAATTGAAAGGAGTCTCCACGTTCATGGCTGAAATGTTGGAAACTGCTTCTATCCTCAGGTAAGTGCATCTCCTAGTCCCTTGAAGATAGAGATGGGAAATTTCATGTAATTATGTGCTTCAGGTCTGCAACCAAAGATTCATTAATAATCATAGATGAATTGGGAAGAGGAACTTCTACCTACGATGGATTTGGGTTAGCATGGGCTATATCAGAATACATTGCAACAAAGATTGGTGCTTTTTGCATGTTTGCAACCCATTTTCATGAACTTACTGCCTTGGCCAATCAGATACCAACTGTTAATAATCTACATGTCACAGCACTCACCACTGAAGAGACCTTAACTATGCTTTATCAGGTGAAGAAAGGTATGTACTATTGGAGTACTCTAAATTCAGAATGTCCCCTCACGCTTCCCCAAATTTCTTATAGGTGTCTGTGATCAAAGTTTTGGGATTCATGTTGCAGAGCTTGCTAATTTCCCTAAGCATGTAATAGAGTGTGCTAAACAGAAAGCCCTGGAACTTGAGGAGTTTCAGTATATTGGAGAATCGCAAGGATATGATATCATGGAACCAGCAGCAAAGAAGTGCTATCTGGAAAGAGAGGTTTGTCAGTTTGTTTTCATAGTTTAACTTAGAATTACTAATGGGACATTCACATGTGTTTCAGCAAGGTGAAAAAATTATTCAGGAGTTCCTGTCCAAGGTGAAACAAATGCCCTTTACTGAAATGTCAGAAGAAAACATCACAATAAAGTTAAAACAGCTAAAAGCTGAAGTAATAGCAAAGAATAATAGCTTTGTAAATGAAATCATTTCACGAATAAAAGTTACTACGTGAAAAATCCCAGTAATGGAATGAAGGTAATATTGATAAGCTATTGTCTGTAATAGTTTACATTTTCTCCTCTCTTCTCCTTCCTTTCAGAACCTCAGAGTGACAGAGCCAAAAGACCAGTGCCTCATTTTGCTGACATGGAAAAGGAAACTTCGTGGGGGAAAGAGATCTGCTTGCAGTCGGCCAGAGAGACAGAACCAGGGCAGTGGTGAGCTCTCATGACCTGGTGTCTGTTGCCTTCTGGTTAAGTTTTTCATTTGTAATTCTACAAACATCCCTTCTGTAAACATTTCCCTCAAAATGGAGCAGGAAGCTCTCAAAAATGGACCAGAAAGGGGTCAGGAATATAACTTTCTCTGCCCAGATTCCAGGACTTACAGTGAGAAAGCGCCTTCTGGGAACTTCACAATGGCTAAAGTGTGCTAATGGGATGATGTGCCCTTGTACACCCACTGCCTCTGAACTCTGCTCTGCATTGCTGAGCAAACTACATTTCCCAGAACTCCTTGTTGGATTCCTTCCAAACAGGTTTACCACTGGGAGAGCCTGTTGGTTGGGGAGGGCAGGAAGAGGGAGGAAAGAGGAAGGGACTCACTTCCTGTTTCCAGCTGAAGTCTAAATCAATCCACTATCAACAGGTAGCTATCATACTACCCTCATTGTCACCCCTCAGAGGTCCCACTGCAGCTGCATAATGTCCCCTCAGTGGCCTGAACATGAGATGAACAACACTCTTCTTGGGAGTACCAGCCTTGCTTGGTTCATGGCCACTTTTCCTGATTATCTTGCAGCTATATTAGGTCATGTGACAAAGTTCTGGCCAGTGGCAAGGGAACACAAGTGATAGGTACAGATAGAAGTGTCTGATACTACATAGATTATGCTTGCACTCACTCTTAAGAGAGAGACATGAACTTTTACCAACGGAAGCCAGTATTATTTTGAACCTCTGTTAGAGTGGCTTGAATCTGTATCCTAACTTGTATCCCTAATGTGTGACCCATGAAAATTAGCCAGGCAGCACCAGTTCCAAAGAAGCTCACACTCCCCTGCGGCTGCTTCTGCCAAGGTCACTGATATTTCCCTTTGCTAAATCTTGTGGGTGTTTTCTTCAGTCCTTGTCTTAATCACTCAGTGGCACTTGGCACTTATTCCTTCTTGAAACCCTTGTTTCCCTTGGCTTTGTGGCATCCTGTGCTCTTGGTTTTCTCCCATATCTCTGACCCTCTTTCCTTAGTCTTTTTTCTTCTTCCTCCTGTCCCTTAAATGCTGGTTGTGATCCTCTTTTTATCTCATTCTACACACTCACAGCCTGAGTAATTCACACCATCTTGATGCTGAGAACTTCCAAAATGTTGGTCTAGCCTGGGTCATTGTTATGAGCTCTAGACTCACAAGGCCAATTGCTTGGTGGGAACCCCTCCCCCATGGTTATCTCATGGGTCCCTGAAGTCCAACTTCTCCTTCATTGAACTCATCACCTCTTCTGTTCCTCCTCCTGGGTTCCCAGGCTCAGTGGTGGCACCACTGTCTACCTGGCTGCTTAGCCTGAGACCTGGCTCCGTCCCAATTCCTCTCTCTCAGTCTTATCATCCCCATCCAGGCAAATCATTGATTCTGTGGACCTACTCTTTCGGGTGTCCCTCAAATCTCTCCACGTCTCTGTGTTCTCACTAGCACTACCTTGGTCCACCCTGCCATCTGCTTTCCTCCTCCACTCCTGCATTCTGAGTCATTTTCGGCAGCACACGCATCCTTAAAACCCCTCCACTGGCTTGCCAGTGTCCTCAGGATTAGGCGAAAAGTCTTTGCTTTGTTTTACAAGGCCCTTCGCTATCTGGCCCCCTCATTACCTCCCTTGCTCTGCATGCTCCAGTCCTGCAGAACTACACACAGTTCCCCCAACAAGGCCCTGCTCTGTTCTTCCCACACACTGCTCCTCTGCCTGGGCCACTCTTCCTGCTCCTTGTCAGCAGGCTTGCTGCTCTCAGGCTCAGCATGGACAGCTGCTTCTGAGAGCCTTCTCTGCCTACCCAGGCTGGGTGGCTGCCTCTCTTTGGTGTGCCCATGGCAGCCCAGAATGCCTGGTGGACAGGGAGCCCTCAGCAGGCCGTACTGCAGCGCCCTGCCCCCGTCAGCCTCCAGGAGCCTGGAGTCCAGGGACATCAAGGGCGGTCCTGTCTTTCTCACCCTTGTCTCTCCAGCCCCTAACACAGGGGATGCCTGACCCCAAACTAGACGAGTTACTTGACCTCTCTGACCCAAGACAAAATGGGAGGAAAGTGCCAAATTTCCAAGATTGGCCAGGGGATTAAATAAGATAAATATGCAAGTCTCTTATCTGGGGGTCTGGCTTGGTAAATATAAAGTTCTTTTTTCTTTTCTTCCTTTTTCTTTTTTTTTTTTCTTTCTTTTTGAGACAGGGTCTTACTCTGTCACCAAGGCTGGAGTGCAGTGGCATGATCATGGCTCAATGAAACATCGACTTCCTGGGCTCAGGCGATCCTCCCACCTCAGCCCCCTGAGTCTCTTGGACTCCAGGCGTGCACCACCATGACTGGCTAATTTTTTGTATTTTTAGTAAAGACAGGGTTTCGACATGTTGCCTAGGCTGGTCTCGAACTCCTAGGCTAAAGTGATCCACTTGTCTCAGCCTCCCAAAGTGCTGGGATTATAGACATGAGCCACCATGCCCAGCTAAAAGTTCCTTTTTAAAATCTGCTTGTTAGATACACTCATAGAAAGGTAACTGGCCACAGAAGGGAGAGGAATGGCAGTCCATCCAGGGATCACTGGAGTGTCATATGAAATGTTATAGGAATCACAGGCCTTAGAACTTGAAAGGAACCCAAGGATCATCTAGGCTACTTTATGCAGGTAAAACAGCCACCTGTGCCCATCACATAGCTGGGGCACAGCTGGAGACCCCAACAGAGAGGAGAGCTGATGGGTGACGAGAAATCAGGCCTCTCCGCCACGGCAGCCTAGCTAATGGGTCTTGGCTGGAAGCTAACAGGAAGGCCTCTTTCCAGAAACACTGTAAGCCAGTGTTTCTCAGATTGCTGGGTGTAATTCATAGGCAGATCATGAAATCAGTTTAATAGCTTTGACCAGCATTAACCTATTTATGCCTAGCGTTCCCTTATTGGAACACTAAGTCTGTGAGAGTTATTTACATCCTACTGCTTAAGGTCATCGCCAAAATCTGATTTTTTACACAAAAAATTTGCAACCTCCAGCATAAATGGGTTAAAACAAGACAAAACAAAACAATACCAGAATGGAAAATAGTGCATGATCTGTACAGTATAGTTGTAGAAAACTTCTTGTTTTATCATTTGATGTCATGAAAGTCCCTGCTGTAGATAAAAGATGGAGCTTGTGCTTCTGAGTGGTCATGCTCAACAGGGTGGGGAGCCCAGGGGAGTGGGGAGTGATCGTATAGACAGAGGTGGGTGGGGCCAGTGTGAGCCTGATGGTCAATTACTTCTCATTTCTAGGGAAAATTGAAGGAAAAGAAGGAGGGGGATGTGGAGGGGAGAGAAGGCCTCAGTAGAGTTTGCACTATTATTAGGGCAAGTAAGCTGCTTCTGAAAAGAAGGGGTTTGCAAAGCCAACCCAGGCAAAAGCAATCTGCTGGAAGAACTTCATCCCCAGCTGACACTGTGGGAAGGACCCCATGCAGAAGCAATAGGGCAGCCTGGTCCCATATCCTCATGAAATGCCTCTTATAATTGTGACATCTTGCAATTGTGGAGGACTTTACACTTTTCGGAGTTCCTAGCCCCTCACTTATTTCTCGTAAGACCGCTGGGAGGTGGGGGGATGGTATCATCATCCCACTTTAGAGATGAGGAAACAGGATCAGAGTGAGCTAAATGACTGCCAGATCCAAAACTAGAATTCAGACCTCCTAGTTTCTAAGTGGACGCTCTTTCTACACCACCATAATGTGAGTGTTCTGTGTTTACAGGGTGTATTCAAGTCCATGACTGCCCATTAGAATCCCCCCAAAAAATTCCAGGACTGGCCTGAGTTGCTCCTTAGACCAATGAAATCAGACTCCTGGGAGTACGGCCCGGGCCTCGGGATCCTTTAAAGCTCCATTTGGAGAGCCTCGGGCACAGCCAGGTTGGATCCATCTCCCAGTCCCCCAGCCTTGGCTCAGCCTGGCCAAGCTGCCCAGGAGGTCCCTTGGTGCCCTGGGCTCTGTTTCACTGTTGTTTTGTAGAGCAACTTCCCAGTGATGCTGCCACTGGGCCCCATCCTAACAGTGAAGTCCCCCGGGCCCTCCTGAGAGGAGGTGTGAACTGGAAGATGGGGAGGCAGGCGGCTCTGACAGACAGAAAGCAAACAGCTCAGAGGGGTGGCAGGCTGCATTTTATTCATCGTTAATTTAAACACCCTTCAAGTCCTCTCTTGGAATGCTGCTCAGAAAAATAGATGTATTGTTTGAGAAACCCTGCAGGCTTGTCCCGCATGCTCTAGCCCCCTCCTGAGAGAACAGATAGCATAAAAAATGATTTGTAAAGCAAGGGGGAGCTTCCTTAGGGAAGAAGGGGAAGGGGAAGAGGGTTTGGGGCCAGGTCCGAGTGCAGAAATCCTCAATGCATGAGACTAGCGTGGAAGGTGTAGCAATTGTGCTCTGGGGTGCCTGAAAGTGCCAGAGCTGCTTCAGGGGCAAGAGTCCAGGCCCCAAGTCCATGCTGATGAGCCCACCCTGGGGGTCAGGAATGGCCTCAGCAGGCCCTCCCTCCCTCCCTCTCCACCCTACAAAGTGAGGAGCCTTGAGTCACCACCAGCACATTATACAACAATACAAGAACCCTGCAACAGATAAAGCCCCAGCGCCTCTTCTGGACTCAGATGCCCTAGGCTGGCTGTCTGGCTGTGCTTTCCAGACAGTGTGTATGTGGAATTGTGCTTTTTGTTTTTTAAGAATGTAAAAAGTTACAGTAAGATCGAACCACAGGGCCCGTCGCTCCTATGGTCTCTGCCTGACTGGGCTGCCGTCTGCCTCAGTTCCCCAGAAGCTTCTCCTTTGGCCATGAGGGCTCAGTCATCCCTCACCCCAGAGTCCACAGGAAGAGGGGGTCTGCTGGGAGGCCTGTCTGAAGGACGGAGGATCCTGGGTCAATTTAGCAGCTATTTTCCAGGGTTTGGCTTGGGTTTGGATGCTGGCTTCTGTGTGAAACCTGAATACATGCAAATTGTACATAAAACTCCCCCAAGGCAGAGAGGGATTTTCCAGGCCCTGGTACATCTCTAGAGAGTTAAAAATGGGAAATCTTTCTTCTTAAAGTGGCCCAGACTGAGACTTTTCCTTGGGGAAAAGGGTTAGTAGCTCTTTGTAAGGCTGGTGTGTATGTGTGTGTGTATATATATATACATATATGCATGATGCTGTGCAAATGCCCAGGGCTGTCTGGCATTTTCCACAAAATGAGAGCCTGAGATTGCCTAAGCCTTCTGATGCCTTCTCCAGGCCTGGAGGCACTGCTTCATTCAGAGGACACAAAGGCCTGACCACCTGGCTTTAGCAAGCTAGGACACCCAGGGTGGCTTCTTTACCTTTCTCCTCAGCTCTGAGAAGGCTGCTAGCCAAGACTCTGGATTCTCTGTGGCCACAGTCATATGGTGAGGGCCTCTTGGAGTTCATTCAAACTTTAAGGGAGCCCCACAGCACCGGCATGATGGGTAAGTCCAGGCCTAAGGTTAGGAAGCAAATCCTGGAGCATGAGGAAATTGTAGGCTACAGTGAGCTACCAGTGGTGTGCAAACTGGAGACCCCCAAGACAGTGAGAGAGGCCACAGCATCTGAGGGAATGGAGCTCTTTCTTGGCCTGAGGTTCAGAAGAACCTGCACCAAAGAAAGGCATCCCTATCAATGTCACTGTTCCTGAAATGATGGGAGAACCACATCCCTGCTTCAGGGAAGCAGTCCCTGTCGTCTGGGGCGCTGAGCCCTTTGGCCTGAGATGAAGGATGATGGTGTGATGTATCATGGCAGTGTGACTGAGACTGGATTGGGGGATGGGGACAGGGGAACATAGGCAAAAATACACATGTGCCACTGGATCCTGAGCTGCCATTGTACCTTGGAGGACTGGCGTTTCTCTGGGAAGTTGGGAGGTGGGAAGAGGAAGGGTCTCATTTTCCTGCCCCTTGAAACCATGCTTACCATTCCTTTAGAAGATTGCTCAAGCTGCCTCCAATTGCCTCTTTCCAAAACCAAAGCATAGGAAAACAAGTAAAAACAGCTGAGGCTGCAGCATAAGCAACTTAGGATAGAGTCTAGGAAGCACCGCCAACAGAGAAGACTGCCAAGAAACATTTTGAGTTTTTCTTCTCTGGAGGTGGGTCCTGGTTCCTCCCATGGAGACCACGATTCTGTGTAGTCCTGCACGCTGGGCGGGGGATTGCCTGGAGGTTTCTTTAGACCTGTCTAGCTCACACAGTCTTGATGCCTGGGTTTTAGGCTGCTGTACTGTTGCTGGGGCTCACTTCCTGTGGGTAGGCTGTTATTTTGCCCGCAGATCAAGTCCTCACTGTCTAGATGCCTCTATCATGGGGATCTCTTCTTCCCTCTCTGGATGGCTCTGATCCCCAAGTTATTTCCTGTTGCCTAGGTAACACCTCTAATTGGATGCCTTTTAATCGTTCCCTTTTTTAAAGGGATAAATGTGGATTTTATTTCCAGGTCCTGTCAGAGGGCCCTGCCCTAGAGAACACGTGCGCCCCTGCGTGGGCAATCCCTTCACTGTGACCGCAACCATGGGTTGGATGGGGGGCACTCACTGGGCTGGCCTGACAGTCACAGTGAATCCTGAAAGCATGGTTTTCACAGGAACCCACCTTCAGGATTTAGCAAGACTGACGTCTCTCCTGGCCAGCGCTGCTTCACTGGCTTCACCCCAGATTAGGGCCTGTGTTTAAAAACCAATCCCAACTCAAATCAGAAATTACCCAAAATAGCTGGAGAGTCACTGAGATCTCAGGTAAGCTTTCCCTTCCTGCCATGAACTAGAAGGGGAAAGAAGAGTTTGACATTCAAGTTTGACTCTAATGCTGGGTGCGTGAGCGCATGCGTGCATGTTTGTGTGTGTGTGTGTTCCACGCACATTTGCCAGGGAGAGAGATTTCACAGCATGGCTCCAGCTGGAGGCGGTGAGGCGGTGCTTTTCTAAGACTTCCTATCAGAAGCTGTGCATACTGGTGGGTCACGCCGTGCCTGTATAAACTCTGGCACCTGTCCTTGCCCTCATCATATATGAGAAAAATGGGCAGAGAGAGTGTTCGTTTACACCCCCAGACCACTATCCTTTCAATGAAGCCTGGGTATCTGGCCTTCCTCCAGGTCAGGGACCCCCTATGCTGCAGAAGGCAAGTCTGGGAGAATCTGTCCCTCAGCCCGAGAGCAAAACTGTAATCCTAACATTACTTCCATCCACCAGTTTCACCAGCTACCTCCCTCCTGCCTTCCTCTGCCTCCAATAGGCTGTGCATGGAGAAGACAAATCCTCTTGATAAACAATATTTAGAAAGGGATTCTATCTTTCCTGACCCCAAACACATCATGGCCTCTGGAGCCAAATACCCTGACATTTGCAAGATGGCTTCTTTTGGGTTCCTGGTGCTGCAGGCCCTGGTTCCCAAGGACGCAGCTGGCAGAGGTGCCTCCTTCAGAGGAGGAGGAGGAGAAGCTGGAGGGCTGCGCCCGGCAACCCCATGATCTCTTAAAGGGGGAAAAGTTGAACTGATCAACAGTAGTTAAGAAAAAAAAAATCCACACCAACAAATAAATATCTTGTCTGAGAAGACTCAGATATTCCTGGTTAATATTGAAAAGCACTGCT